AGGGCACCAAGGGGTTGAGCAGTCTCCCCTGTTGGTATCGAATATAACAATAATTCTTAGGCTCAGCAGAAGTTTAGCATCCATGTTCCCAGTCACCTGGACTTTTCCAAATCTTGGAACCCCCTCTGGCTGAAAAGGCTTTTGTTTGTTTAAACGGCCACTTTTTGCATCCAAGAGCACAAGTCAGCTTCCACTGGAAGGTTCTGAGAAACGGTTTCAGGTTTAAGTCTAGAGCATGAATGGAACGGAGTCACAGCTGAAAAAGAAACATGCCGAGTGCCAAGGAAAAGACATGGTTAAGGGGTAACATGGGCCCGGGTAGGTGAAGGTCGGCAGGTGGAGGCCGGCTGGATCAGGGAAGGTGAAAGAAGAGGCAGGGGCAGGGCCCAGCCTGTTTTAACGCCTCGGCGTTCTCACCGCTGCAGAACGGCTGCAGGGGGCAGAGTAAAGAGCTGCTGTCAGTTTCCCTGCCCAGAGAGTGCCAACAGCTGCTCTGACCTATTGCAGGCATGTGTGTTCCAGGATGCAGCCTTCCTGCACTTTGACCACTCTAGATTAATTGCTAACCAAGATATGCACATGATGGGGCTCACAAAGTATTAGGCGGTATTTTAACAACAAAAGCTGCGAAGAAATCCCTAGAAATGTTGGCTCTTCTGGCTGGGAAAACGCAGTCTGTCAACAGTTGCCTCAAAAACTCAGAAGCTCAGAGAGTTGGATTCGGTCACCAGAGAGGCCCCTCAAAGAGGCCCCAACCATTCAGATCCTCTGCTCTGTCCCCCATGACAGCGGGGACGAAGGTCCTAAGCCCTGGCCGGGAGGGCAGTTGACCTCGGGACTCGCCGCGGGGCGGAGCGGGTGCTGGGAGGAAGGAGGGCGTGGCTGGCGGGGTGTGGCTGGCGGGACGGGGCGGGGCGAAGACAGAGCGAGGCGGGGCCTGGGACGGGGGGGGGGTCGGTGTCGCCGTGGGGGCGTGGAATGTGGGGTGGGCGTGGCTAAAGGCAAAGGGCGGGGCGCGCGCGTCGGGAAGATGGCGCTACGTCTGCTGCGGAGGGCGGCGCGCGGAGCTGCGGCGGCGGCGCTGCTGAGGCTGTGAGTGCAGGTCCCCGTTCCCCGCCTTCCCGTTCTGGACTAACCCCAATCACGTGTCTTGCAGGAAAGCGTCTCTAGCAGCTGATATCCCCAGACTTGGATATAGTTCCTCATCCCATCACAAGTACATCCCCCGGAGGGCAGTGCTTTATGTACCTGGAAATGATGAAAAGAAAATAAAGAAGATTCCATCCCTGAATGTAGATTGTGCAGTGCTCGACTGTGAGGATGGAGTGGCTGCAAACAAAAAGGTAATGGCATGATTTTAGTATGAGAAAAAGAAATAAACAATAAACTTTTTATTGACACTTACAGAATGAAGCTCGACTGAGAATTGTAAAAACTCTTGAAGACATTGATCTGGGCCCTACTGAAAAATGTGTGAGAGTCAACTCAGTTTCCAGTGGTCTGGCGGAAGAAGACCTAGAGACCCTTTTGCAATCCCGGGTCCTTCCTTCCAGCCTGATGCTACCAAAGGTGGAAAGTCCTGAAGAAATCCAGTGGGTGAGTAGCTAATGCTTTGCCTTAAGACTCAGGTGAGACTTAGTTCTGTTCTGCTCTTTTACAGGCAGTGTGTGAAGAAACCCTGAAGGTCGGGCCTCAAGTAGGTCTCTTTCTAGATGCAGTCGTTTTTGGAGGAGAAGACTTTCGAGCCAGCATAGGTGTCAAAGACATCTCTCTCTCTCTTTTTCTGGCCTCCTTTTTCTGTTAACATCCCATTTTCAGGTGCAACAAGTAGTAAAGAAACCCTGGATATTCTCTACGCCCGGCAAAAGATTGTTGTCATAGCGAAAGCCTTTGGTCTCCAAGCCATAGATCTGGTGTACATTGACTTTCGAGATGGAGCTGGGCTGCTTAGACAGTCACGAGAAGGAGCCGCCATGGGCTTCACTGGTATGATTCCTGTCTTAGAAAGCAGTGTCTAATCGTGGTTCCGATGTTATTAATATTCTTGTAGGTAAGCAGGTGATTCACCCTAACCAAATTGCCGTGGTCCAGGAGCAGTTTTCTCCTTCCCCTGAAAAAATTAAGTGGGCTGAAGAACTGATTGCTGCCTTTAAAGAACATCAACAATTAGGAAAGGTAAATGTTTTGTTAATGCCTTGGGTGAGAGCCTTTCAGGAAGTTTGTATTCTCTGTTTTCCAGGGGGCCTTTACTTTCCAAGGGAGTATGATCGACATGCCATTACTGAAGCAGGCCCAGAACACTGTTACGCTTGCCACCTCCATCAAGGAAAAATGATCTGTTAAATGAAGCTGTCATCAGGTGGGCTGAACATATACAGTGGGGTTCTTAAATGCATACCTGTTTTTCTTTTTTTTTAATAAAGGGAATGCTGAGCTGCAATGACCATTACTGTAGAGTTACAACAAGAGGGTAAAGTTCATACATGGCGACCTGTGTCAAATCCGTCCATTGATCTGCCCTCCAGCACACATTTACTGAGCTTCTGTTACGTGCCTGTGGTGAGTGACATGACATCACTGTGTTAGTGACTGGCCAAAAGGGTGTCTTGAAGCCGCCCTAGGGCCCTTCTGGCCCTGTTCTAGGAAGTGAAAGCTGGGGGCAGTGGAGCCCTTTCTTATTCTGTCCACCCTCCCCCACCTCCATTCTGTTCCAATTATTCTTCATTATCCTTCAAAGCAAACTTGCAAGTCAGCCAAGAACCGAGCTCCAGGTGTGAGACCAAAAAAAGAAAGAAAAGGGGGAAGAAATCTAAAAGTACCTTAGATGGAAATTTTCATGCAGCCATAAAAAAGTGTTTTTTGGTTGTTGTTTTTGCTTTTTTTTTTTTAGATCAAACATGTTTTGTTGTTGTTGTGGTGGTGGTTGTGGTTGTTTTTGAGACAGGGTCTCTGTCTGTCGCCCAGACTGGAGTACAGCTGCACGATCTCGGCTCACTGCAGCCTCGACCTCCCCTGCTCAAGCCATCCTCCCACCTCAGCCAGGACCCCACCCAAGTAGCAGGAACTACAGGCCTGTGCCACCACTCCCAGATGATTTTTGTATTTTTTGTAGAAACGGGGTCTCACCATGTTGCCCAGTCTGTTCTTGAACTCCTGGGCTCAAGTGATCCACCTGCCTCAGCCTCCCAAAGTGCTAGGATTACAGGCATGAGCCATGACACTCTGCCAGATTCAACATGTTTAATGGCAAAAGGGAAAATGCTGAGAAGTTTGCCTCCATTTGGTTATTTCACTTTGTTCCTTTTATACTTTCCTGTACATTCCAAATGGACTACAATGAGCACCTGTCACTGTGATCATCAAGAAATAAAATAAACAATAAAATAAGTAAATGTCACTACAGGGGATTTTGGAGTTTCCCTATTTTCTAAAATGGACATTTAAAAGTTTTCAAATCAGAAAAATGTCTGTTAAGATTTCATTTTATTGTTGTTTTACATAAGAATAATCAGATATGAGGAAAATAAGTGTGAGTGAAAATCAGAATTTGAATGGGAACTGAAGGACCCCCAGAGCTTTTTTGAGTTTTCTTTTTTTTTTCTTTTTTGAGACAAAGTCTTGCTCGGTCACCCAGTGGCGCGATCTCGGCTCAATACCACCTCCGCCTCCCGGGTTCAAGCAATTCTCCTGTCTCAGCCTCCTGAGTAGCTGGGATTACAGGTGCCTGCCACCACACCCAGCTAATTTTTGTATTTTTAGTAGAAATGGGGTTTCTCCATGTTGGCCAGGCTGGTCTCGAGCTCCTGACCTCAGGTGATCCACCCTCCTCAGCCTCCCAAAGTGCTGGGCTTACAGGCGTGAGCCACCGTGCCCGGCCTTGAGTTCTTATTATTACAAGATGACTCAGATTTGGGCTGGAGAGCATTTTAAAACATTAAAACATCTTCTGCCTAACAAATGCATTAATCCTTTCTTGAGGATTAAGAAAGAATTAATCCCTCCAAGGATGGGCAGCCCCACAGCGGGTGGCTTGGAAAATACTTGGCTTCGTGCATCTGCAGACTTACTGTTTTCTTTGACCCTTTGCGTCTACATCTGGGAATTTATCCTAAAGAAATTCTGTAATCCAGAATATCAAAAAAGCCTCATTGGCAAATACTACTTTATTCACAGTTGCATCATGTAAATTACAGAGGTATGGCTAAGTCAATCGGGAGACATTTACTTGATGGAATATTAGACAGCCACTAAAACTGGTGCTTCTGAAGGTGATAAGAAAGTGCTTTTCCTATAAAGTCAAGTTCTGATGCATACCAAGCTGCAAATGCGAGTCTGGAGCTGAACTGCCTGGCTCTCCTGCTTCTTAGGCTTCTTAGCTAAGTAACCTTGAGCAAGATCCTAACATCCCTGTGCCTCAGTCTTATTATCTGTGAAATGGGGGTAATAATACTACCTACCTCCTAAGGTTTCTTTTGAGCCTGAAATGAGTTAATACATACAAAGCACAGTGGCCTGGCACACTGTAGGCACTGGACAAGTGTTGGTTCCTATAATTATTATCTGTGATTATAACCATGTTAAAAAGAAATCACAACACTGGAAAAAAAAAACAATAAAATGTTAGCAATTGTAGTGTTTGGGTGATAAGACTACTGGTGATTTTTATTTTTTCTTCTTTTTACATTTTTGTATTTCCAAATTTTTCACTAACTATACATCAATTTTTTTTAATTGGGCATGATGGGTCACACCTGTAATCCCAGAGACTCAGGAGGCTGAACCAGGAGGATTGCCTGAGGCCAAGAGTTCAAAACCAGCCTGGCAACGTAGCATGACCCCTCTATCTCTAAAAAATAAATAAATAAAGCTGGGCATGGTAGTGCTTGCTTGTAGTCCCAGCTACTCAGGAGACTGAGGTGGGAGGATCAGTTTGAGCTCAGGAGTTTGAGGCCAGCCTGGCCAGCATAGCAAGACTCCATCTCAAAAACAATTAAAAAGACCCTGAATAGAGAGCCGCAGCACGTGGTTTCATATGATTTGAAACATCCAGGTGCCAAGACTTTGGGCATGGGCTTGCGAGGGACTCCTCCTGACTGCACCCCATGGGCACCTCTCATCCCGGGGAGGACGGTCAGGCTGTGCTGAGTGGTGAACAGCACTCGGATTGGCAAAAAAGTAACCTGAGCTCCAGTCACCTGTTCCCTGCAGGTTCTTGGAAAGAGCTTTTTCCTTCTCTACAAGGAGGAATCTGATGCAACTGACATCCTCAATAGCTACAGAGAACTTGCAAAGGAGTAGAGAGAATGTTTGAGGTCCAGCCTTGGTGTAGAGAAGCGGCAGAAACAGAAATCCCAAAAGGTGTCATGCTTGGCTCCAGCTCTGTGCTCTCAGAACTCCCTTCCCTCTGGGCAGAGGCCCATCTGCTCTGTTTACACACCTGGACCTGGTGTGAAGGGAGGTTTGGAGGAGGGTAGCTCCCTGACCATTTGTGGAATCGTTCCTGCTTCCAAGCAGCATGCTACAGGCCAGCCTTCAAAGAAAGACCAGAAGCCAAGTGTACTCTGTCATCACTTAATAATGCTTGAAGCTTTTCATATAACAAAAGGAATGAAGCAGCCCCGCCTCGCAGTGTGGAAGCCTGATCATTCTTCCATCAGCTCTGCACCAAAAAGCTTTTCCTGAGCTTTGAATATTAGATCTGACCAATATGGGTAACCAATGCCCTTAGGTAAGGTAAAATAGGAATAAAATAGCTGTTTGCAATGTTATTTCACCACACAGTGTGGTAGGGAGGGAACTGATATGTTGCAATGCAAAGTAATCTAGTAGTACTGTTTGTAGAACAGACAAGTGTGTCCAATTTAAAGAATATCAACATCATTTTTCTATATCATACTCTTGTGAGGTTGGATTTAACCACAGAGGCAGAAAGTTGGTCTACTTTGCTCGTTCCTGGCAACTAGCATGGTGCCTGCCCCTAATACATTTTCACTGAATGAATGAATCAGTGAGTTAATGAATAAATAAACAAATGGGAGGTGTTCTCCTTTATATTGTGTTAGAGGCTGAGGATATAGAAATATGTAACTCAGAGTCCCATTCCACAAGCCCATGCTAGTGAGCCAACACAAACAAAAAACAACTCAAATTCAATGTGATTAATTCCTAAAATCATAGCACTAACATTCAGTAGTCATGTCCAGCTCTTCCTTTATGTCAGGTACCTAGACATAGCGGAACAGAAAACCCTTCAAAAGTTCAGTCTAGTCTGGAAAACAAACATGAAGCAAAGAAGGCACAACACCATATGGAAAAGCAAGACAGAAATATGTACAGGGCAGAGAGGCTGCACTGTGTCATTTAATCACGAAGACTCTGTTATTAGACTGCTCGAATACACAAAGCTGTGTTACCTTGGACATGTTACTTCACCTCTCTGGGCTTCAGTTGTCTCATTCTGTAAAATGGTGATATTACTGGAACTCATCTCATAGGGTTGTTAGTGAGTGAATGTTTGTAAAACAGGATAGTGCCCAGCACATACTAGTAACAAATGTAAAATACATGAAACAAATAAATATTTCCTGTGTCCTCTGAACTTTAAACTCTCATCAAGAACTCTCTGTTTGG